TGGACTGTCAGTTCTATTCCATTGATCTGTATGTCTGTCCTCAGGCTAGTATCATACTACCTTGATTATTGTAGCTACATAGTGTTTTGAAATCAGGATATGTGAGTCCTCCAACCTTGTTCTTTTTCAAGATTGTTTTGACTATCCAGTCCCTTGAATTTCCATATGAATTTTTTTTTTTTTTCGAGATGGAGTTTTGCTCTTATTTACCAGGCTGGAGTGCAATGGCACGATCTCAGCTCACTGCAACCTCCGCCTCCCTGGTTCAAGTGATTCTCCTGCCTCATCCTCCTGAGTAGCTGGGATTACGGGCATGTGCCACCATGCCTGGCTAATTTTATATTTTTAGTAGAGACAGGGTTTCTCCATGTTGGTCAGGCTGGTCTCGGACTCCCGATCTCAGGTGATCTGTCTGCCTCAGCCTCCCAAAGTGCTGTGATCATAGGCATGAGCCACCATGCCTGGCCTTCCACATGAAATTTAAAGTCAGCTTCTCAATTTCTATTGTTTTGGTTCTAAAATAGATGTAAGGGTTTTAAAGTGAGCAACAATCTCTAGGAGCCAGATTTTTGAGTTTTCTCTCCCAAAGCTGCTTTTCCCCTAGTCTTCTCCATCTTAGTGAATGGCAACTTCACTCTTCCAGATGCTCACACCAAACACCCTGAAATCACTCTTGATTCTTTCTCTTATACCCCACATTAAATTCCTCAGCAGGCCGGGTGCGGTGGCTCACGCCTGTAATCGCAGCACTTTGGGAGGCCGAGACAGGTGGATCACGTGAGGTCAGGAGTTCAAGACCAGGCTGGCCAACATGGTGAAGCCCTGTATCTACTAAAAATACAAAAATTAGCGGGGCGTGGTGGTGGGTGCCTGTAATCACAGCTACTCAGGAGGCTGAGGCAGGAGAATCGCTTGAACCCAGGAGGCGGAGGTTGCAGTGAGCTAAGATCGTGCCATTGCACTCCAGCCTGGGCGACAGAGTGTGAGTCCGTCTCAAAAAAAAAAAAAAAAAAAAAAAAAGAATACATCTAGGATGATAACCATTTCTCACCACTTCTGCTGCTTCCACCAAGTTCTATCATCTCTGTCACCTGGATTACTGCAAAAGCCTTCTGAAGGGCTTCCCTGCTTCCACCCTTACTGCTCCACACTCTATTCTTAACACAGCAGCCAGAGTCTATTATGTCACTCTGCTTGAAACTCTCCAGTGGCTTTTTATCTCAGAAGTGACAGAGTCCTCACCATGGTCTATACAACCCTTGCATGGAGTGCGGCTTCATCTGCTATCACTCTTGCCTTTGCTGACTCTGCTCCAGCCATACCTCAGGACCTTTGCACTTGTTTCCTCTGCCTGGAATGCTCTTCCCCTCAGATGTCTGCATGGCTTTCTTATTTATTTCATTCAGGTGAAAAGTCATTTTTCTGGAGAGGCCTTCTTAGACCACTCCATCTAGAATAGTATCCCTCACCTATCCCATCATTTTCTGCCCCCTTACCTTGCCTTGTTTTCTTTCGAGTATTTATAGAACTGTCATACACAGACCAGCACACACACACAACATTTGTCTTTCACTGGTAGAAGACAAGCTCCAGGATGGCCAGTAATCTGCCTTGTTCACTGTGATGTCCATAGCACATAGAATGGTTTCTGACATATATTAAGCACTCAAAGAGATATGTGTTGAACTAATGAAAAAGGGAACAGAAGACAGAGCAATAGGGATCATTCTGCCATTTCTCCCATCCAAGTACTAACCAGGCCCAACCCTGCTTGGCTTCCAAGATCAGAGGAGATCGGGCACATCCAGGATGGTATGTCTGTAGAGTGTTCTGCTATTTCTTTCCCACTATTCCATCCATTTTTTTCTAAGAGAAGCAATGTCTATAGATACACCAACATCTCCTAAGTCTCTCGTCTTCTGTCCTACTTTCCCAAAAATAATAGTCTTATCTTCCTTAAAAAGGGAAAGGTCAAATAAGTAGAAAGGTGAGGATTTTGGTCCCTCCCACAGTGGCAGACCGGAGCCCTCTGTCTATATCCTGGGCAAACTGGGCAGGGCCATTCAGTGCCTATCTCCAGGGTGTTGGCCTCTTGTGCTAATTTAAGAAGAGTGAAGTTTTTTGGAAATTTGAGAAAATGGAAATTCATTTCTTATTTATTTATTCAATAGAAACGGGGTTTCACCATGTTGGCCAGGCCCCTGAGAAGGGAAATTGTCTTGCCATCGCTAAAACAAGATTGGTTCTTGAAGAGAGTAATTTTTCCCTTCTATAGCCTTCACTTTTTATGCCACTTGCAGATTTTCTTGGACTGTATTTGTTCTTCTGCCTCTTGGTCAGGAAGTTTGAGTTTATGATTTGGTTTCCCTTAAGCTAGGTGCAGACATGAGCCCTGAACTGGAGGCAGAGATAAAGGGTTTGTAATTTACTTATGTTCGTAGGGTAAGGTGTGTGGAGTAGAGAGCATTCAGCTCTGTTTGGACTCTCTGGTTTTGCAGGTACTTGTATGATTGAGGTCTAGTAATACTCATATTTTATTTATTGTCAAGTAAAATTAGATGCCTCTCTTACGAGGAATGCTGAAAGTTTTGTTCCTCCTTTCCTGTTTTTTTTTTTTTTTTGGTTGTTTGTTTTTCGTCTGTATATGTTGCCCTTAAACAGAAGTTTACCATGTAGTGCTTTAGTCAGCCAACCTCCCGTGTGTGGAGTGAGAGTTTTGATTCTAATGTGGGGATGGAGGTGGGGTGCCAGATTTAGCAAACTAAAAAAAAGTTAAATTTGCATTGCAGAAAAACACTAAATAATTGTTTCCTATATCTTATACATTATTTGGGACATACTTTTACTAAAAAATTGTTCTTTATCCAAAATGCACATTTAACTGGATGTCTTGTTTTGTGTCTGGCAGCCCTAGCTGGAGTTTATGTTTATGCATAGGAAATGCATCGATGGTGAAAATGTCCAAAGAATGATTGAGCCATGGCTGATTTTTGGTGATTGTGCATGTATCCAAAAGAGAAGATTTGTAAACCCAAGGAGTATTAGAATTAGAAGGAAGTTAGAGAACATTTCATTTTACTCTAGTCTTTTATAGTTAATGGAATTTACTCCAGAGAGGTTAAGTCACTTTGTCAAAGTCACATAGAGTTAGTGGCAGAGCTGGAAGTGGGACTCTGGAACCAGCAGTTGTTCTGCTGCATAATCCCTTCCCTTAAGAGGTCATGAAGAAGTTGCTTATGTTTTCATGTTGACCTTTAATCACATCTCTAGCCATCCACTCAAGATCACCTCATTATCATACTGTCCTTCAGTCCCCAGATCCAACATGTGGCAGCCAAAGCCATTCTCATGAGACACTTTGACTTTTCTCTGAGAGCCGCATAACTGTTGAAAGCCCCATGTGGTTCTTGTCCCTGCTGTTATGCCAGAAAGCCTGTAATTCAATGTGGTTTTATTTTTTTTTATGGTTTTGTTAACACTTTTGACCCTCTGGAGTATTTATTATAAGGTGCTTTGATTAAGGTGGTCTTACTGAGTATAATTCCACAACAACTAAGTGTTGTCTTATGGAAAGCCTGCTTGCTTTGAGTGGCCTATTCCCACAAAATTCCTCACCCCTTTTTATTTTGGTACAATAAATATGGAAGATATACATATGACAAGGACCAAGGTAGATAGACAGGTGTATGTGACTTGCTCACTAGAGATCTGTTCTTTTTAAACAAGATTTTATTATTTTTTATTGTAATTATTTGTACCTATTTAAAAGAAAGCAGCCTTGAAAATGAACTGCTTTCTCTAACTGCTATTTGAATACCATATTTCAGAACCACTAATCTTGTTTTTTCATAGTTTCATTGGTTAATTCATATAAAGTCTTACCAGCTGCCAGGTCAAAGCATAATAATAAAATTGGTTGCCACGAGACTGAAAAGTCTGTTCATTCTTATTTGCTATAGTTTATCTACCTTGGCCTGATCCCACCACCTGGGAGGCTGGTCAAGTCCTATCAGGGTATGGCTAAATACTAATCTGCTGTGTATTTGTATCGTTAAAAGCAAAGTCAAGGTCTAAATCAGCTAGTTAAACACAATAATATGATACTTTTGTTCTTGCTGTACTAGCCCTAATAAGGGGAGAAATGAAACATACAGAAATAGGTCATGACTTAAATGTTCATTTACAAAACTAAAGAATTTTAAAATATAACCTATGATTGTGGTCAGGATTTCTTTGTTTCTTGCTAAGAAATCATTATGAAAATAGTGATTTTCATAATAAATCGCATCATTTCAAGGAAACAACTCCAAGAATGAGTGAAGAGGTGTAACAGTCCTTGAAAAGATAAGTCATTGTCCTCACAGTCAAATACTGGAGACCTAATGTGGCTTTTCTCATTAGGGACAAGGTCAGCTGTCCCAGGTCCCACGTCTGCCCTAGGCTGTGTATTGAAGTGGGTTGTGTAGTGAAGTGGGTTGTGGTATTTCCTCAGGTGGCGGCTCATTCCTGTGTTCCGGACTTCCTGCTTGAATGTGGAAGAATCAACACAGTCAGGAATCAGTCGGTCGGTTTTTAGTCTCCATATTCCTGATTATTGACTTTAACATTTCTCTTTGTCTTAACATTAGACAAAAAGTAACCTTCCTGAAGAGGACATGTGATTGGAAGTTGTCAATTGTTGAAGCATTGGTAACTCCAGTCTCTAACGTTTTAGAAAATCATAACAAGCGGTTCTCTACCCTGTAAAGGTATGGTTTTGTATTTATCTTTTTTTTTTTTGTTTAATTAAAAAATTTTGTGTGTATTTTACAGGTGAACTACTGAGTTCTTCATTATGTCTGATGGAGATTATGATTACCTCATCAAGTTTTTAGCTTTGGGAGACTCTGGTGTAGGGAAGACCAGTGTACTTTACCAATATACAGATGGTAAATTTAACTCCAAATTTATCACAACAGTGGGCATTGATTTCAGGGAAAAAAGAGTGGTAAGTTCTATATCCTTCTATGTAAAAATGTACTTTTGTTTTCTCTTTCACTTTGCTGTTTTAGGTGTACAGAGCCAGTGGGCCGGATGGAGCCACTGGCAGAGGCCAGAGAATCCACCTGCAGTTATGGGACACAGCAGGGCAGGAGAGGTATGAGATCTTCAGTTATGTGCTCCTTACTGTTTAACTGACCATTCTGCTTTTATGTTCCTAGGTTTCGTAGCTTAACGACAGCGTTCTTCAGAGATGCTATGGGTTTTCTTCTACTTTTTGATCTGACAAATGAGCAAAGTTTCCTCAATGTCAGAAACTGGATAAGTAAGTGTTATTGTTCCCCAGTGTCCTGCTACTACATATATAATAAACTTTCTTATATTAATAGGCCAGCTACAGATGCATGCATATTGTGAAAACCCAGATATAGTGCTGTGTGGAAACAAGAGTGATCTGGAGGACCAGAGAGTAGTGAAAGAGGAGGAAGCCATAGCACTCGCAGAGAAATATGGGTGAGTATTTTTGTGGAGAAGTCTAGAGAAAAATGTTGTTACCTCAGTTGTCTCTGTCTTCCAGAATCCCCTACTTTGAAACTAGTGCTGCCAATGGGACAAACATAAGCCAAGCAATTGAGATGCTTCTGGACCTGATAATGAAGCGAATGGAACGGTGTGTGGACAAGTCCTGGATTCCTGAAGGAGTGGTGCGATCAAATGGTCATGCCTCTACGGATCAGTTAAGTGAAGAAAAGGAGAAAGGGGCATGTGGCTGTTGAGAAGTCAAGTAAGCGACATAGTAGTTCAGGTGGCCCATGCCTGGGATCTTCTCTATGATTGATACATGGCACAGTGAGAGATTAATGGGCATTGTGTACAAATTGCTTCTCACCATCCCCATTAGACCTACGAATAAAGCATCCGGTTCTAAAATTAATTTGTTGCAGCTTTGTAAATATTTCTTTAAGATTCAGCCTGAGAGTTAGGAGAAATATTTCAGAGCCAAAAGTGCCTTATACAACCTTAGCCTATTATAGTAAATCATTCAAGGATTCAGAATTTTGCAGTCACAGAAGAGTGTATTTATTATGTAGAATGAATGAGGGTACTGTCACCTGCCTTAATGTAGGTAGGCCCAGAGTCTTACATTTAAGATCTTACATGCAGTTATAAAACCGCCACAGTCTTCAATCCAGATTTGAAGACTCATGCCATAGGTGACATTCTAAAATACCATTAAAGCCACTTAAATGTTAAATAAGAATATACATGCACATCAGCTCAATGTCTTTGAGTATTAATTTTATGTAAGCATTCTATTTAACATGAATATAGGACAAATCATGGCTATATCTATAGACCTTGGATAAACTGGATTGACCAATTATACACTCACGGTGACTTTTTTATTGGTGGGAAGGGGATTGGGGTGGGGCAGGCTGGCTTAATGTAATATGAGCAACCAAAGTGGGACTTCTGTCTCCCCGCTATATTCCCATTGCTCTGAATGGTTGATTGAAGGGTCAGGGAACTAGATTTTATGGCTTTAGTTCACTGTGATTGTACATTTATACTTGGCCTATGTGCTGGCCGCACCTGAACATAGCTGGTGCTTATGCCGAGTTATTTGCGATGAGTAAATATTTAGTTTCTTTTTCTTCATATTTATAATGTTGATCTGGCATCCTCAGGCTGCAGCTTTATTAGCTTATAACTTACTCATCTCTATCTTTACCAGCAGGCTCTGTATTGTTGATATTTGCAACTTGTTTTGCTTTTCCATTGGTGGAATTGAAATAATTAGTTTTTAATTACATAAGATGCCTGTTTGCTATTTGGTGGAAGATAGATGTTCATATTGAAGCAGTCACATTTGTACTGTAGTTCAATAAAAGAAAAATGAAGTATTCTGTAGCCTATATTTTTCATAGAGCTCATGAGCATTTACTGTACTTGCTGGGTCTTGCCAAGATCATTTATTCCGCTGCATTGCCAAAGTGTCTTCATACCAAATTAAAGGTGGTTTTAATATATGTTTCATGGAAGTTGTTTATAAAATTCAAAGGTATTTCATTTAGGTGAAAAGTCTTATTTATTAAAGTGGTTTGAATAAAGTAGATCAAAACTTCCAGAGATCTTAATGGCTATATAGGAAGAAATATCACTCACCATAATTTAAATAAAGAATAAAAATACTTGTATTTTGTGGTGGCAAATGTTTGGTAGAACTGTAATTAGAAAAATACAAGTATATTTGCGTGATGGTTACACTAGAAGCCCAGACTTTACGACTACACAATATATTCATGTATCTAAACTGTACTTGTACCCCCTAAATTTATTTTTAAAAAAGGAAAAATAAAAGTATCATGAAAAAACCTATTTTTTTTTCCACTGTCCTTCCACTACTCCCATAACAAACTTATCCATGGTTGGTAAAATTTTACATATTTCTATCCTTGAAATGAAGGCTTCTTTTAAATTCCAAAGAAGTCATGGAGGCCTGTGCATTTGAATTGTATATGCTAGTGAGGAAAAGATTTAGACATTTCAAGAGCAGGGTTGGCCAGGCGCGGTGGCTCACACCTGTAATCCCAGCACTTTGGGAGGCCGAGGAGGGCGGATCACGAGGTCAGGAGATCGAGACCATCCTGGCTAACACAGTGAAACCCCATCTCTACTAAAAAAAAAAAAAAAAAAAAAATGGGCTGGGCGTGGTGGTGGGCACCTGTAGTCCCAGCTACTCAGGAGGCTGAGGCAGGAGAATGGCGTGAACCTGGGAGGCGGAGCTTGCAGTGAGCCGAGATTGCGCCACTGCACTCCAGCCTGGGCGACAGAGGAGACTCTGTCTCAAAAAAAAAAAAAAAAAAAAAGAGCAGGGTCATAATCACACAGCAGTGCCTTATATAGTTGCCATAAGACTTCAGTGCAGTACAACATAATTTTACAGCTACATATCAGGGCATATTCTATATGGTGTATTTGTGTTAGAATAACACATTAAATGTCTTTAAACATAAAAATAAGAATGTTTGCATGTTTCAGTTTTCAAGAACCAAATGAGTAATTAGCTATAGATTCCACTGGCCTTAAACATACAATTAAGTGTATACATGATATAGTGCACACACAAAAGCCACCTTTAATTATTGAAATAACCTGTATTCTTTTTGGAAATCATTTAAGTTTGGTATTGAAGTACTATATTTTTTGTGCATCAATGTATTTTTCTATTTACAAGCCTATGTAAAAGTGAAGTGTATCTTCAGTGAACCATGTGCCAATTAAGCTGTAATAAAAAAGTGGTCTAGTCTGTCAAATTTGTGTGTGAACGTAACTGTATTTATTATCA